CTACCGATATGTGATGTCACCCCCAGTGGCCCAGCTGTAAAATTCCACTCTTTGTACTCTTTCTCTTTATTTCTTAGCTGGCCAACACTTATGGAAAATAGAAAGAACCTACGTTGAAATGTTGGGGGTGGGTTCCCCTGATACCACTACACTCCAGCCTGGGCAACAGAGTGAGAGTCTGTCTCAAAAAAAAAAAAAAAAAAAAATGACAAAAGTTGGACATCAGTGCTGCAACAAGTGGTCAAGTGATCCAAGTGGAATTTATCCTCAGCCTTCATCTTTACCATTACTGATAGTTCACTTCTTCCCTTTTTATTTTTCCCAGCTGAACTAAAAGTAGAAACTAAAAATAAAAATAATGAGTAAAAATAAGCAAAGAAATAAGATCTCCTTATTGTAAACAGCAAAAGGGCCACTTAATAGGCAACAATAAAAACCAAGACAAGGCCAGGCACAGTGGCTCACACCTGTAATCCCAGCACTTTGGGAGGCTGAGGTGGGTGGATCATGAGGTCAGGAGGTTGAGACTGTCCTGGCTATCATGGTGAAACCCTGTCTCTACTGAAAATACAAAAAATTAGCCAGGCATGGTGGCAGGCCCCTGTAGTCCCAGCTACTCAGGAGGCTGAGGCAGGAGAATGGCGTGAACCTGGGAGGCAGAGGTTGCAGTGAGCTGAGATCACACCACTGCACTCCATCCTGGGTGACAGAGCGAGGGTCCGTCTCAAAAAAAAAAACCGAAGACAAAAGCTGACAAGTAGCTGTGAAGTCCCAAGATAAACTATGGTTGAAAATTGTTTATCAAACTCTCGTGTTCGGCTTGCCTGTTATCACTAAAGACATTAAAGAATACTATAGAAATTGACCTATGTTCAGACACGTCACTCCTATAAACCACCTGTTGAATTTCTTGACTGTCAGCCAAAGCACAATCTTTGTTTGCTCAGAACTGTGTATAGTAGTGGTATTTACAGATGGTTGGGTGACAGAAAAAGTAAATAACTACGTTTCATTACAGTTTCCTGTTTCCTTCTTGATCCTTCACAAGGGAAGATTTTCTTTTTTAGAGGTACAGATTCCTCTTAGTCAAGTCCTGATTAAAACTCCAGCTAAGACATTAGTAAGCCTTGGTTAGTGAAGTGGCATCAGGAAGTGCCTACATTTTCATGGCCTGGTAGCGTTCAGTGAAAATGTTCATTAACAGACACAGGCCATTCAGTCCCGAATCCCAAGACACTGAAGACTCTGTTTGAATCAGACTCACGGGTTCCTTCCTAGCCACTCTCAGGGACAGGAATGCTTCTGGTAAGTTTTTATAAATCCCCTATTTTATTTACTATGCTGAGCCCATGTTTTATTCCTATTGTAGGTGAAGAAGTTTTCGGTGGTGGTTCATGGAGCTTCCCTACACCAACTTGGAAATGGCATTCATTTTATTGGCTTTTGTTATCTTTTCCTTATTTACCCTGGCTTCCATCTACACTACTCCGGATGACAGTAATGAAGGTAAAAGAAGACAAAAAGAACAAAGCTCTTTGCATTCCTTTTTCTAAATTCTTTCTTATTGCAGAGGAAGAACATGAAAAAAAGGGAAGGGAAAAGAAAAGGAAAAAGTCTGAAAAGAAGAAAAATTGCTCAGAGGAAGAGCACAGAATTGAAGCTGTTGAGCTATGATCTCATAGCCACCGATATTTCTCGCTAAGAAGACAGAGGAAGCAATCCATGGGAACTACTTATCCACAGTTACACAAGAGGAGGGGATAATGAAGAAAGTTAAAATCACTTACTGATTAAACACGATGATAATAACCATTAATGAACTCAATACTCGGGAAAGGCTTCACATTTCTGGGACTCAGCATTATCCAAAATATCTATTAAGAGCCATACACCATTCTAGCTGCAATTGATTATACAAAAAAAAAAAGACCAAAGTGGTTACAATAATAAAATAGAACACAGAGAAAGAAGAAAACTACATGTGTTACAATTTGGTAAGATAAACAAACAAACAAAAAATTTAATCACTTTTTTTGGTCCTGCGACACACATGATAATTTTTGTCTTAATTCTCCTAACAAATGATAATGAAAAGCTATAAGTAACTGTGTTATTGCTTCCGTATCTGAAATAGGTGAAAGAGGGAAAAAACACTATATATTTTTTCAGCTTTACAGAAGAAATTTTGAAAGGTTTACATTCAATGGAAATATTAGCATTGCCTCAGTAAGCTTTAAAACACAAATGTCTACGTTTTCTGAAGCAATATGGTTTACAGAGACATGAGTGTTTGTAAATCTCTCGTCCCAATACTATGTAAATCCTTAATGTGTAAGCATCCAGGAAAATTTGTCATTCTGTGTCCTTTATTCATCCTAAAAGTTGAAAGTTTTCTGTTATTTATATTTTTTTTTTTTTAATTTGAGAGAGAGGCTGGGTGCAGTGGCTCACGCCTGTAATCCCAGCACTTTGGGAGGCCGAGGTGGGCAGATCACGAGGTCAGGAGATTGAGACCATCCTAGCTAACACAGTGAAACCCCGTCTCTACTAAAAATACAAAAAATTAGCCGAGCGTGGTGGCGGGCGCCTATAGTCCCATCTTCTCGGGAAGCTGAGGCAGGAGAATGGTGTGAACCCGGGAGGCGGAGGTTGCAATGAGCTGAGATCATGCCACTGCACTCCAGCCTGGGCGACAGAGCAAGACTCTGTCTCAAAAGAAAAAAAACAAAGAGAGAGAGAGGGTCTCGCTTTGTCACCGAGGCTGGAGTGCAGTGGTGTAATCATAGCTCACTGCAACCTTAAGTTCCTGGGCTCAGGTGATCCTCTTGCTTCAGCCTCCCAAGTAACTGTGACTACAAGCATGTGTCATCACAGCCAGCTAATTTTTGTAATTGTTTGTAGAACCAAGGCCTCTCTATGTTGCCTAGGCTGGTCTCCAAATCCTGGACTCAAGCGATCCTCTGCCTTAGCCTCCCAAAGCACTGGGATTACACGCATGAGCCACCATGCCTGGCCTGTTATTTATAACTCTTACAAACATTAAACCATCACAATCAATGCTGGCAGCATTATCGTGGCAGGAAGGAATCCACAATACAACCAAAGATACCTACCTGCATCTCATAAGAATCATAGCTCAGGTCTCCATTGCCACAGAGTTTCAGTCATGTGAGAGACTCCCTTTATCTGTACTTACCCCTTACTGCTCACTTTCAAGAAAGATTCAATAAAGATGGCTTTCTGCCATACAGAGATAGGCATACTAGTGTAAACAGAATGCTTACAAAGTTAACCAAGTAGTCACCCAGGTCAGAGTACTAAACATTTAAAAGGGCTCACTAAGTTAGAGAGGACAGAGAATGGGCTTTGGAGATGAGCAGATCTGGGTTTGAGTCTGCTCCAACCTTTCCTTATTATATGACCTTGGGCAAAGTACTTAATTTCTCTGAGCCTTGGTGTTCTCTCTGAAAAAATGAGCATTTTAAAAAATCTTTGCTGGGCTGACAAATGGATGAGAGATAGTATAAGTAAAATGTGTAACTCAGTGCCTAGGATCGTTGCTGAATAACGCTACCTATTATTATTGGAAAGCATTTTGGGACATTTGGACTTTTAAGTTTACTGATACGTTTTTTCAGAAAAGCAGAAAAATCAACAACATGGTTTCAAATACTTGGATGAGGCTCCATTCACTCCCTTAGCCCATCTTACATATATTACTGCATTGACTGGAAATGGGAGGCACTTCACAATTAGGAATATTGTCAGGTCAGCCAGGCGCCGTGGGCATGCTTATAGTCCAAGCTACTCACAAGGCTGAGGCAGGAGGATCGCTTGAGCCTGGGAGTTTGAGGCTGCAGTGAGCTCCAGCCTGGGTGAAAGAGAAGACCCTATCTCAAAAAATAAAAAATTTTAAAAACCTGTCAAGTTAGATGTTAAAGAGGACATGTAAAATAAAATCTCCCTAACATGTTTATGAAATAGCTGCAAAAGGCTGAGCGTGGTGGCTCACGTCTGAAATCCCAGCACTTTGTGAAGCCGAGGTGGGTGGATCACCTGAGGTCAAGAGTTAGAGACCAGCCTGGCCAAGATGGTGAAACCTCCTCTCTACTAAAAATACAAAAATTAGCCAGGCGTGGTGGTCCATGCCTGTAATCCTAGCTACTCAGGAGGCTGAGGCAGGAGAATCACTTGAACCTGGGAGGCGGAGGTTGTAGTGAGCCAAGATTGCGCCATTGCTCTCCAGCCTGGGGAGCAAATGCAAAACTCCATTTCAAAAAAAAGAAAAGAAAAGAAATAACTGCCAA